CTGTCTCTACTAAAAATACAAAAATTAGCCGGGCGCAGTGGTAGGCACCTGTAGTCCCAGCTACTCGGGAGGCTGATGCAGGAGAATGGCTTGAACCTGGGAGGCGGAGATTGCAGTGAGCCGAGATTGTGCCACTGCACTCTAGCCTGGGTGACAGAGCGAGACTCCATCTCAAAAACAAACAAATAAAAAAACAAAAACAAAAAAAACCAGGAGGGTCTAAGTTTAAGACAGAGCTGTCAGAATCAGCTCCCCAGTACCACATTCTACAAGGTGCATGGTTGGTTAATTGTCTTACACAAGCTATAATTCTGTGGATACTCAACAGTAGCAGTAAATTTAGATGAAATTTGCAACCTAGTATTCATTATTACGATACTTAACAAATATTTTTTAAACCACTAAATTAAATGATATTTAACATATTTTAAGCCTAGAGGGCTACACTGAAATATTTTTGGAAATTTCATTCCTATGGCACATGAGGCTAATGCTATTTTACCTCTCATAATGTCCAGGACTTTTTCTGCCACATATAGCGAGAACAGTATCAGAAGGCAGTCTAATTGAGTAATCATTGTTGAATAATCTCATTCAGTGGGAGTAGAATTGATAATATGCCTTATTTATTAAGTAGTGCTACCTTCTTCACTTAAAATAGCAAATAGTATATAGTACTCAGGCTGGATATTTAATTTTTTTAAATAAATGAATGTTCAGAAATGTATATTAGTAATTACACTTCTAATGAAAATTTACTTCTGAAAGATAAATATATGCATTATTTGTGATGAGATAGTTTAGGTTGTAGGAGAGAACTTCATGGCCTACATTGTATTAGGTAGAAGTAGGGCACAGGATCTGGGAGAATAAACAAAGATGCAAGAAAAAATAAGAAAAAAAAAAAGAAGTATTGACACACAAGATAAGAGGGATCTTATTTCTGTTGCCTGATCATTTGTGAGTAAAATTTTAAGTGTTTTTCTCTTTTTTCAACTTTTTTTTTTTTTTTTTACTTTTTTTGGTCACAGAAAATTTTAAGTTTTAAGAGAAACTCCTACAGTGATTGGCATCAAAGTAGGTAGTGTTCCCTCCCTCCCACCAAACAAAAGAAGTCCCTTATCACCTGAGGAATGCCCACTAAATAATAAGTAAATATTTAATTACATGGCTGGCTGGCTATATTAAGCTGTTTTGTTTTTAGGGGAAAATGGTGTTACTTCTAACACAGAAAGAGTGCTGAATTAAAATCTTTCTCTGCAGCAATATCTATTGAGAGGTGCTGACTGTTTTGCTACAGCATGCAACTCAAAAGTGGCTGAAAATATGCAGCTTTGGGAGTCTACAGATCATTGCAGGAGCTAAAGGTCTAGTCATTTTTTTTTAACCAAAGGTAATCTGCAGCAGCTGGTAACCGTGGAGGTCTCTGCACAGGTTTGTGCCAAGAATATGCCTGTGTGAAGGGTTATTGTGAGTATAGGATTAAGGTCTTTTTATTTTGTAGTAGGCTAAATTTGATGCAAACCAGCAAGATGGGAAATGAGACATGAAGATGCAATAATGTATTATGCTTTTAGTGAACTTCCGAAGCTTAGATTTGTTAGTGAGATATTGGTATTTCAATTTTATTAGGTAAATGTTGAAAATATATCAAAATCCAGTATTTGTAAAGCATTTAATAATATTTTTTGAAGTTTAATTTTCCCTTATTTGCTTCAACCAACCAGATATCTTTCAATGAGATTTTTCCTCAAGAATGAAATATCTTTTTAAGAAAATTATATGAGAATTGCTAAACAACTTGATTATCTCTATTAAAAACAAGTTGAAAAGTGTGAACATTTTATCCCTATTACGAGAAGCTTTGAATTTGAATTTTAAAAATTGTTATTGCTTTATGAGATATTTAGGTCTCAAATGTTATAATTATAACCTCCACTTACTTAAAGACAAAATATTTACAAAACAAAGCTTGATCTAAAGCCATAGCTCCGTCTAGGATTCAATCACAGAAGAATTAATTGGTGTTTTTTAGGATACACGGTCCTTTATGACCTTTATCATAGTTAGAAGATGAGGAATTGGGCGCAGGGGCTCACGCCTGTAATCCCAGCACTTTGGGATGCTGAGGCGGGCAGATGACGAGGTCAGGAGTTCGAGAACAGCCTGACCAACATGGTGAAACCCTGTCTCTACTAAAAATACAAAAAGTAGCCAGACGTGGTGGCACATGCCTGTGCATGTGCTGGGATTACCCAGCTACTCAGGAGGCTGAGGCAGGAGGATTGCTTGAACCTGGGAGGCAGAGGTTGCAGTGAGTCGAGATCACGCCACTGTACTCCAGCCTGGGTGACAGAGCGAGACTCCGTCTCAAAAAAAAAAAAAAAAAAAAGCGCTGGGTGCAGTGGCTCACACCTATAATCCCAGCACTTTGGGAGGCCGAGGTGGGTGGATCACAGGGTCAGGAGATAGACCATTCTGGCTAACACGGTGAAACCCCATGTCTACTAAAAATACAAAACTTAGCCGGGTGTGGTGGCACACGCCTGTAGTCCCAGCTACTCAGGAGGCTGAGGCAGGAGAATCGCTTGAACCCAAGATCGTGCCACTGCACTCCAGCCTGGGTGACAGAGCGAGACTCGATCTCCAAAAACAAACAAACAAAAAAAGATGAGGGATCAGATGGGAGAATGACTTTAAGCTATATAGAAGGCAGAATGCATGCATCATAGACTTAAAACATGTTGTTACTGTTGTGGTTGGAAGTGCAACTACCCATCAGCCGCTAGTCGGTCCTTGCTCTACCTGACTGATTAAAATTCTTTCTTTATGGTTGTCAGGATGACCTAATAGGTTTAAAAATGTAGTGTAAGCTTCAAACTCCAGTTGCTGATGTTTAGTTTGCGCATCTTAAGGATTTGGAAGTATATGTATAATTGGGTTTTGTGATGTTGCATATCTGTCTAGATCTGTGGACTCCACTAGTTCCAAACTGTAATTCTTTATAAGACTGCTGATTTGACATTTAGCAGTGACCATATGTGGACTGCACTAGAAATAATGTGCTTCTTGGAGCTGAATGGTGTAGCATTACTATATGGCTTTTCTCTCTAGTCTTCATTGTGTCATCTGTAGTGAGCTATAGAGTTTTTTTGTTTCGGGAATTTTTACAACTTGTTTGCATGGGTTCACCTAGTAGCATTGGTTCTTGCTTATAGTCTTTAATACACAATCAGCAAAGCTTACAATCCACTCAAGAGACTTACTATTTTGTCACTGTTGAAAATGGGCTAAATGATGTAAATTGAATGTGGCTGTCAACTAAAACAAAATTCAGTATAGAATTAGTATTCATCCAGTCATGGACATACCTGTAGCATGGTTTTCTCTTGAGACATAATAGGCCGTTTCCTACTGTAAAAACTTACAGCCAGCTTCATACAATAAAGTAAATTTTTTCCTGTGTTTTGGCAGGCTCCCGTCATACATGTGTATTGGTGGTGCTGTTACCAAAATGATCATTGTTACTATGGTGGCATACAGCTTCATGGAGCAGAAAGTTTCTACTTGGTATTTAATTAATAAAATGTTGAGGAATGGCTGAAACAGTTAATAATGAAGTATTTTTACATTGCTGGTATTGTGTTTTCAGCATATTGGTAGTTTATAATACAGACTTCTTGTTGTCAAAGATCTTCCCGCTTAAAAATTATATTCCTTTTCTCACGTGTTTATTAGAGAAGAACAAATGATAAAAATTAGCATTTTAATGATATATTTATGTGTAGAAATAGGGGGAGAAAAAAAGGCCAACTGAGGTAATCTAGGTGAAAAAGTTTGTTTTCAGTTTAGCTACATGGTTTAACCAGAATTAGAAGAAGAACTTCATTTCCAACCAAAGAACAGGCCGCACAGCCACCATTTTGGGGTCTTGAGCAGAGAGAGAAAACAAATAGGTGGTTTGTGAGAACTCTGAATTATGTAGAAAACCAGCTTTTCTACATAATAAATAAGCTTTGCCTTATTTATTAAAGTTAGGATTTCTTTGCAGTTCTTAAATGTACATTTAAATTATATCAAGTTGACTTTAGAAGAAAAAAATTATAAGCAGCCTACCTCTATCATGTATCTTTGTTGTTAACCAGAGTTTTTAAAATGAAAAAAATTTCTGTAATTTATTTTTGGTTCTATGAGATTATAATTAAACCCCAAATTATATATTTAAAAAACAAAAACCAAAAGATTTTTAGTCATTATTATAGTAACTGAAATTAAGTAGAGTTACTTTTTTTTAAAATTATTTTTAAAAATAATTACTACTTTGGAAATAAATTGGCTGGGCATGGTGGCTCACACCTGTAATCCCAGCACTTTGGGAGGCTGAGATGGGAGGATCACTTGAGCCTTGCAGGTCAAGGATGCGGTGAGCTGTGACTGTGCTACTGCACCCCAGCCTGGGTGGCAGAGCGAGACCCTGTCTCACAAAAAAAAAAAAAAAAAAAAAAAAAAAAAAGGAACAAAGAAATTTAATGTTCATTGCCCTTGTTCTGTCTAGATTACCTGTTTGAGCCGTAAGCTACTTGTGCCAACTTGGTGTTGTAAATAGCATCCATGGACCAGTCGTGGTGGCTTATGCCTGTAATCTCAACACTTGGGGAAGCCAAGGCAGGCGGATCACTTGAGGTCAGGAGTTTGAGACCAGCCTGGCCAACGTGGTGAAACCCTGTCTCTACTAAAAATACAAAAAAAAAATTGGCTGGATGTGGTGGTGCGTGTCTGTAGTCCCAGCTACTCAGGAGGTGGAGATTGTAGTGAGCTGAGATTGCCGTTACACTCCAGCCTGAGCTACAGAGTGAGACTCCGTCTCAAAAAAAAAAAAAAAATCCTGGAATAATTGGAATAATTTGCAAAAATTACAGTCGTTAACAGAGAGAATAGATTGCTTGTTTCCCAAAGACTGGTTATTGAGTTTCTTGTTCTTTCACAGAGATAGTTTTGATCATTTCAGAGGTAGACAAGTCTGGTTTGTTTTACTTTGTTATAAATTATTTTGGTGTGCCTCCTTGTGTTAGCCGTCATCCTTAAGCCTATTGGATTTTTGACGAGTGTTTATAAAACCTTTTTTTCTTTTACTGATAGGAAGGGAGACCATACTGAATACTAGCCCTTCCTGCAGAGTCACAGAGCTGCCTTTTTTCCTCCAAAAGCAGGTAGTTTGAAATGATAGGAAAGGTCCAGTTTTTCTGTGTTGGTCATTCATTTACCCTAGGAGGTTGGTGAGGGGAGGAGAGATTCTGGGAGATGTGTCTATTGTTTCTATTGCCTTTGTTATGATTGGAAGGACTTAGAGTGGCAAGTTAAATATTTTATTATAGTCCCTGAGAAAGTGGATTTAATTAAAGAACAGTTTTAACCTAAAGTTTTAGAAGAGAAATGCCACTACCATTTTCTATCAATGATTTTTTTCTGAGAAGGTGACAGCCATCCTCTTGAGTGGTTTTGTAAAAGTGGTGCTAATGTGTATAACCTTAATTTTTTCTTTTTTTTCTCCCTCTCCCTTTAACATTTGCTTTTCCTTTCACTGTTGTCAGTCACAACACGCTGCTCTTGAATCTCTCAGCTGGTCTTGACTCGTGAATTTACTTATGCTTTCACTCTTTAATAAATACATTACTTGCAAGCAGTGAATTGAAAACAAGACAAAAAAAAAAACGACCATTAGTGATTGGACAGTTTCTTACTTTGTGTTACATTTAACTGTTCTTTTGACAGCCCAGTTTTTAAAGCCAGGTTCGTATGGAAATGCTTTCACTCCACTTGCATTTTTGGTTTGTCTCTCTGTTCTGTCTGTCAGGATAATATTGGACACCGCTTACTCCAGAAACATGGGTGGAAGCTGGGCCAGGGATTGGGAAAATCTCTTCAGGGTAAGTGTTTACATTTACCAGAGAAAAAGGAATCTGCCTAACAAATGGTATTTCTTTTTTACAGCATTATGATCCTGGACTTGTTGTGGTGATGGTAATCTTAGCAGTGGTAATTTTTTATTTTCAGACTGAATTACTCCTTTTGTCATCAGTGCACCAATATGTTAGGCTTACTTTCTCTGTTGTAGCCTTCATCCTTCTGCTTGGTCTTTTTCATTTTCCTTTCCTTTCCTTATGCAACTTGTCTGATCCTTGTTCATTAAAGGGTAATGTTAAGAAGGGATGTATCTGTTTGTGTTAGAACTGCCAATAAAATCAGTTAAAACATTAAATTCTAATACTGTCAAAAACTTGATTTCCCCACAATGTAATGGGCACTAGCACTTGCTACTGCAATTTATAAATAAATTAAAACAAACTTTGACTGCCTTAGAAGGCAAAAGTACTAATGCAGAGTTTATAAACAGGGGTTTACAGAGGTAATGAATTTGTACCAAAACTTTCTTGATTCTTGCAAAACGAATTCTGACAGATCAAAAAAGATACCAAAATAAATTGCTTTGACATTTCTTTTTAATTCATTCATTGGACTATTTGTTTTTACCAGTAAATCCCTGACTGAGACGTTATGAAAGTGATATTGCACCTAGGAAGTCATTTTTATAACCTGTCTTTAATTTGGTCCTTTTGCTAAAGATTGCAGTCACTGCTTATTTATTATACCATTGGGCATAGGGTAGTAATGCATTTTCATTTTGCTTTACTGGCAGTCCTTTGATTGTATCTAAAAGAAGGCTGTATTCTAGAAGTTGTTGTTTTGTTTTTTTTTTTTTTCTGACATGAGATGTTCTTTAACAGTTTGGGTTTGGTTTTTTTGTTTTGTTTTTTTACTGTGATAATTCTAATTCTCCCTATTTATTGTTTAAAAACAATAATAGGATACATAAGTAGTTAAACTTATGAATTTGTTTTTCATTCCATCTTAAAGGCAAAAATTAATTCCACAAATATAGAGCCACCGAGTACAAGTGGTTGTGGTCGTTTTGAACATGGTTTCTTCTTTATTTTGCAGGACCAAAACCAGTCATGATCATGGCATTTATTTTTTAAAAAGTTTTTTTTGGGGTTGGGAGGGTAATGCCTCAGATTTAGCCTAAGAAAACTCCATTTTTAGCCCAAAGGTATAATATATGTATATATATATGTGTGTGTGTATAACAACAACAACAACACAACCAAAAAAACCAATTGTTTACACCAGCCTGAGTGAAATGATGAGGGAAGTAAACATTGTGTTTTTTCACTAAAGGTGTACAACGGATAAGGTAAGTCCTCTTTTCAGTGGGCTTACATCACAATAAAAAGCGCAGGTTGTGATGTAAAACAGCTGTGGTAGTAAAGTGCTTGTCTGCCCCATTTTGCTTTGTTTGGCTGGTTATGAGTGGATTAAATATATATTTATTAAAAAAATTATCCAGCATAGATCAATTAGTTTAAAGTCAATTTTCTTCGCAACTAGTCCTTTTCACAGCTTACCAGTTACCCTCGCAGCCAGTGTTAAATCCACTCTAGGAAATGGGACTTTAGAGCACCAGATTAAAAGGAAAACTATTCTTTTCTCTAAGGGCAACTAATTGTTTCTTTTTATTTAAACTTTTCACAGCCCCATTAAATTGTAAAGCATCTCCTAGTCTATGAGGAACATCAAAAAAAATTGTAAAGCATCTTTTGAAAACAAATTCAACATACTGAGTTGTAATTATAAAGTTTTACTGCATCATGTTTAAAAATGTACTTTTTCTATTTAACCATGCCAGTTGAGATTTTTTTTTTTAAACTAGGTTAAAAAGTTGTGTAGGAGGATATCAGTGGGCAGAGTAAAGTGATACTTGATGGGAAGTTATTTGGGGATCTTAAAAGGAATTTTTAAAGTTTTACAATTTAAACCTCCTGATGCCATTGCTTAAAAGTGCTTTGCATTACTTATTAATGTAATTTTGCCATAGTAATTTGAAATTAATCCCAACTGGACGTCAGCCAAGGTGGTTAATTGGGTTTAAACTAGGAAAGGAAGGTCTTGAGTGTAAGCTGTGAGAATGGCTTGTGTTTGGTTCACTGTAGCTTTCTGGTCTCTGCACTCCAAGGCAAGATCTCTAACCACCCAAAACCCAATGTGTAAAATGAGCTGTTGGTTTGGCTTTGCACCTTACCTTGATTATGTGTTCCTGTTACAGGGAGAACAGATCCCATTCCAATCGTTGTCAAGTATGATGTCATGGGCATGGGTCGCATGGAAATGGAGGTAAATTGATCTCATTAACTCATAAGTTTTGTAATTAAATCTAATCATATCTATTTTTGTCAAGCTTGATTATGCTGAAGATGCTACCGAACGGCGCCGTGTCCTAGAAGTAGAAAAAGAAGACACAGAAGAGCTGAGACAAAAGTACAAGGTATTTAAACAAAGCTATTCATTGGGAGATGGTTTTGTTTCTTTGTATTTCATGGGTCTTGAAGGATTATGTTGACAAAGAGAAGGCAATTGCCAAAGCCTTGGAAGACCTCAGAGCCAACTTTTATTGTGAACTGTGTGATAAGCAATATCAGAAACATCAGGAATTTGATAACCATATCAACTCCTATGATCATGCACACAAGCAGGTGAGTTGTAGTTACTTGCTAACAGAAGAAGGCACCCTCTGTATCTTTCTTTCTTTTAACCCAGAGATTAAAAGATCTGAAGCAGAGAGAGTTTGCTCGAAATGTCTCTTCAAGATCCCGCAAGGATGAGAAAAAACAGGAAAAAGCCCTTCGGCGGCTCCATGAGTTGGCAGAGCAAAGAAAACAAGCTGAATGGTGAGGATATTTTTTATCAGAGGGTTGTACAGTTTGTTTTTTATTTTTCTAAATCATCATGTAGTGCACCTGGAAGTGGTCCCATGTTCAAACCAACCACAGTGGCTGTAGATGAAGAAGGTGGAGAAGATGATAAAGATGAATCAGCTACAAATAGTGGCACAGGTGCCACTGCTTCTTGTGGCCTGGGATCTGAATTCTCCACAGATAAAGGAGGCCCTTTCACTGCAGTACAAATCACTAATACCACTGGACTGGCCCAGGCTCCTGGGTTAGCCTCCCAAGGCATCAGCTTTGGCATTAAGAATAATCTGGGGACCCCATTGCAAAAATTGGGAGTGTCATTTTCTTTTGCCAAAAAGGCTCCTGTCAAACTCGAATCAATAGCATCAGTTTTCAAGGACCATGCGGAGGAAGGGACCTCTGAAGATGGAACAAAACCCGATGAGAAGAGTTCTGACCAAGGACTGCAGAAGGTAGGAGACTCTGATGGGAGCAGTAATCTTGATGGTAAAAAAGAGGATGAAGACCCTCAGGATGGAGGGTCCCTTGCCTCAACATTATCCAAATTAAAAAGGATGAAACGAGAAGAAGGAGCTGGGGCTACAGAGCCTGAGTATTACCACTACATCCCCCCAGCACACTGCAAAGTAAAACCTAATTTTCCCTTTCTACTTTTTATGAGAGCCAGTGAACAAATGGATGGTGATAATACTACACACCCAAAGAATGCCCCAGAGAGTAAAAAAGGCAGTTCTCCCAAGCCTAAAAGCTGCATCAAGGCGGCAGCAAGCCAAGGAGCAGAAAAGACAGTTAGTGAAGTCTCTGAGCAGCCGAAGGAAACCAGCATGACCGAGCCCTCAGAACCAGGAAGCAAAGCTGAGGCAAAGAAGGCCTTAGGAGGGGATGTAAGTGATCAGAGTTTAGAAAGTCATAGTCAGAAGGTTTCAGAGACCCAAATGTGTGAGTCCAACTCTTCTAAAGAAACCTCTCTGGCCACCCCAGCAGGGAAAGAAAGCCAAGAAGGACCCAAACATCCTACTGGTCCCTTCTTCCCAGTTTTGAGCAAAGATGAAAGCACTGCCCTCCAGTGGCCATCAGAACTATTAATTTTCACCAAGGCAGAACCCTCCATTTCATACAGTTGTAACCCTTTATATTTTGACTTTAAACTTTCAAGGAACAAAGATGCCAGAACTAAAGGAACAGAAAAACCAAAGGATATAGGAAGCTCCTCAAAGGACCATCTCCAAGGCCTAGATCCTGGTGAGCCAAATAAAAGCAAGGAAGTGGGCGGAGAGAAAATAGTACGTTCCTCAGGAGGCAGAATGGACGCACCTGCTTCAGGGTCTGCCTGTAGCGGCCTGAACAAGCAGGAGCCTGGGGGTAGCCATGGGTCTGAGACAGAAGACACAGGGAGAAGCCTTCCCAGCAAGAAAGAACGATCTGGGAAGTCCCACCGGCACAAAAAGAAAAAGAAGCACAAAAAATCCAGCAAACACAAACGTAAACACAAGGCTGACACAGAAGAGAAAAGCTCTAAGGCAGAGTCAGGGGAGAAATCTAAGAAGCGCAAGAAACGAAAACGAAAGAAGAATAAGTCATCAGCCCCAGCAGATTCTGAACGAGGACCCAAACCAGAACCCCCTGGGAGTGGCAGTCCCGCACCACCAAGAAGAAGGCGGAGAGCTCAAGATGACTCCCAGCGGAGATCCCTCCCAGCTGAAGAGGGGAGCAGTGGCAAAAAGGATGAAGGTGGGGGTGGTAGCAGCTCCCAAGACCATGGTGGGAGGAAACACAAAGGTGAACTTCCACCTTCATCCTGCCAGCGAAGAGCAGGCACCAAACGGAGCAGCCGGTCTAGCCATCGGAGCCAACCCAGTAGTGGAGATGAGGATAGTGATGATGCTTCCTCACACCGGCTGCACCAGAAGTCTCCATCCCAGTACAGTGAGGAAGAAGAAGAGGAAGATTCAGGCAGTGAGCATTCCCGCAGCCGCTCAAGGTCTGGCCGGCGCCATTCCTCGCATCGTTCCTCCCGGCGTTCTTACTCAAGTAGCTCAGATGCCTCTTCAGACCAGAGCTGCTATAGTAGACAGCGCAGTTACTCTGATGACAGCTACAGTGACTACAGTGACAGATCACGAAGGCACTCCAAGCGCTCCCATGACTCAGATGACTCAGACTATGCCAGCTCCAAACACCGATCAAAACGGCACAAATATTCATCTTCTGATGATGACTATAGCCTCAGTTGCAGCCAGTCCCGAAGCCGATCTCGGAGTCATACCAGAGAGCGCTCAAGATCCCGGGGCCGCAGCCGCAGCAGCAGTTGTAGTCGTAGTCGAAGCAAGCGGAGAAGCCGTAGCACCACAGCCCACAGCTGGCAACGGAGCCGGAGCTATAGCCGGGACCGCAGCCGCAGCACCAGGAGCCCTTCCCAGAGATCAGGCTCCAGGAAGAGATCATGGGGTCACGAGAGCCCTGAGGAGAGGCATTCTGGGCGTCGGGACTTCATTCGTTCTAAGATCTACCGCTCCCAGTCCCCCCACTATTTCCGATCAGGCCGGGGAGAAGGTCCTGGGAAGAAAGATGATGGCAGAGGAGATGACAGTAAAGCAACAGGTCCACCTTCCCAGAACAGCAACATTGGCACAGGAAGAGGGTCAGAAGGTGACTGCAGTCCTGAAGACAAGAACTCTGTCACTGCCAAACTGCTACTGGAGAAGATCCAGTCAAGGAAAGTGGAGAGGAAACCTAGTGTGAGTGAGGAGGTGCAGGCCACCCCTAATAAAGCTGGGCCCAAGCTCAAGGACCCCCCACAAGGTTACTTTGGGCCCAAGCTCCCCCCATCTCTTGGCAATAAGCCTGTCCTTCCACTGATAGGGAAGCTCCCAGCTACCCGAAAGCCCAATAAGAAGTGTGAAGAGTCTGGCTTGGAAAGGGGGGAAGAGCAAGAACAGTCAGAGACAGAAGAGGGGCCCCCAGGGAGTAGTGATGCCCTATTTGGGCATCAGTTCCCTTCAGAGGAAACAACTGGCCCCTTATTAGACCCACCCCCAGAAGAGTCAAAGTCTGGAGAAGCTACTGCTGATCACCCTGTGGCTCCACTAGGCACCCCAGCACATTCTGACTGCTACCCTGGGGACCCAACCATCTCCCATAACTACCTCCCCGACCCCAGTGATGGGGACACCCTGGAGTCCCTGGATAGCAGCAGTCAGCCAGGCCCTGTGGAGTCCAGCTTGCTGCCTATAGCACCAGACCTTGAGCATTTCCCCAGTTATGCACCTCCCAGTGGGGATCCTAGTATTGAGTCAACAGATGGGGCTGAGGATGCTTCACTGGCCCCCCTGGAAAGCCAGCCCATCACCTTCACCCCTGAGGAGATGGAGAAGTACAGCAAGCTCCAGCAGGCTGCTCAGCAACACATCCAGCAGCAGCTTCTGGCCAAGCAAGTAAAGGCCTTTCCAGCCTCAGCTGCCCTGGCCCCAGCCACACCAGCCCTGCAACCCATCCACATTCAGCAGCCAGCTACAGCCTCTGCCACCTCCATCACAACTGTTCAGCATGCCATCCTACAACATCATGCTGCCGCAGCTGCTGCCGCCATCGGCATTCACCCTCACCCCCATCCCCAACCACTTGCCCAGGTGCATCATATTCCCCAGCCCCATCTGACCCCCATTTCTTTGTCCCACCTCACTCACTCAATCATCCCTGGCCACCCTGCCACCTTTCTCGCTAGCCATCCCATCCACATCATTCCCGCCTCAGCCATCCATCCTGGGCCCTTCACCTTTCACCCTGTCCCACATGCTGCCCTCTACCCCACCCTACTTGCTCCACGGCCTGCTGCAGCAGCTGCCACTGCACTTCACCTTCACCCACTACTTCACCCCATCTTCTCAGGTCAGGACCTGCAACATCCCCCCAGCCATGGCACGTGAGTTGGGGGATGGGATCCTAGGTAGGGCCAGGGGAGGAGACCCATAAATGTTCCCTTGGGGGTGTTGAGCCATTAATACCAGCAAGTAGAAGCTGGGATGGGCAGTGTCTGACAGCCAAAGAATTGAGTTTTGGCTTGCAGGGGTGGGTTTAGATTTGAAGTTTGCTTTCAGTTTACTATCAGGGATTTCTTTTTCCTGTCCTCCTCTCAATTTGTCCCTCCCTCTTCTGTGTTTCTAAGCTAGGGAACACCAGTAAGTGCTACCCACCCCTCTGCAGCAACATCTCCAAACTGTCAAGTTTAGATAATCCCCTCCTCCCTCTGCTTTTTTCCTCTGCTCTTCCCTTCTGTAAATTTTAAAACATTTTCCTCCCCTCTGGCCAGTGGGTTGTCACCAGAGCACTTGCTGTGGGCCCATCTGGTCTTGCCTTCTCAGCGCCACAGGGAAGGCCAAGCTGTTCTAGTGGTGGAAGTGCCACCATTTTGGGGTAGTATCTTTGACCATCTTTGGTGACGTTACGTTATCCCAGGTGAGGTGGAAAGCGTCTCACCTGGAACCTGATATAACTCAGGCTGCAATTCCATCCAGTTCCCACATCAACGGAGCCACACATTTGGCACTGTTATCTTGGTATCCCTCATCCCAGAAGAGGCATCTCCATATCCCAGAAAAGAAGATCCTATCATGAATAAAAGCTGTATGGCCCAGAGAGGAGCTCATGTGTCTAAAGTGAAGGGTATATTTTCTTCTGTTGTGTTGATGTTTCCTTCTTAATTTATAGGATTTTTTTAATGTAAAAAATTGCACTGAACTCTATAAACGTAAATGCTGCTTTTTGTAGCTCATATAAAAAAGGTTCCATATTTGTAGTATACTGCAATAATATTTTTTACATCCAGCTCTTTAAGTGATCCTCGTTCTGGTGGCTTTGTGTAAATATGTTTGCCCTAGTTGAATTAAGAAACTCTAAAGGTTATAAAATGAAAACAAAAAATAAAATATTTGTTTTCTGCTAGATGCAAAACTGACTAAGCATGTATATTTTACCAAACTTATGTATTTTTTGAAGTTATGAACTATAAAATGTTAAAACATTTTTTGCTGGGACAAAATGTTAAGTAATTTGCAGTATGTAGTGCCCCCAGTATTGGGATTTTTGAGCTAATGGGCAGCAGTCAGCTGGGGGCTTCTGAGGGATGCTCATCTTTAACAGTCTCCCTCATGTACTTTTGCTGTTTTACACAGAGAAACAGGTAGACCCCACAGAGGAGAAGGAGGGGATTCAACAGCTTTATTGTCTGGAAGCAGTGAGATTTGGTGATTGTCTGGGGGGATTCCTGGGTTTCCCTGGGTACCTTGTTCCAGGCAGTCAGTCCATTTGCCTTCCTAGTACTTAGCCCCCTCTGACAATTTTTTTTTTAATGTGCCTTTTGGGTTGGTAGAAACGGAAGTAGAAGTAGGCTGGAGGATGAGTTGGGACAGTCTTCCTTTTGTTGGGAGGTGAGCACATTTACAGATATTTTGCTTCATAGTTTCCATGCCCTCTGCCCAGCTCAGTTTAGACAGTAAACGTTCCTTGTTTCTTTTCTCCCATGACACTGACAAGAGGAATTACCACCTCAGCCTCTTTTGCCCCTCTTCTTGCCTTTCACCCAGGCTCTCAGCCCTAATTAACACACTGACCCAAAGGTGCTTGTGTTGCAGGTCCCATCTCCTTTGATGAGGTTAACAATTCCCACTTTGGCATTTTCCTAACTATTCGTGTGGCTAGAATTGGTTGGTTGGTCACTTGACAAGAAAAACCATACTTACCTGGGCCAAGGCTCTGTTCCTGCCTTCGCAAATTCTCAAAAGAGTAAAGTTTATGAAAAGAAAGTGGCAGGCAAACACAACTCTTGACTGCCCTCCCACCCTCCTACCTGTTCAGTACTCATCTGATTCAGAAGCATCACTTCTTGGATAACTAGCACTGGAAAAATGAAATCATCTGTGTAAGTGAAGGGACTCATTTTTCTTTGCTTTCAGCCCATGTAAATAAATAATACAGTATTAACATTTTCGTGCTGCTTCCCATTAGCTTGTAGATTGAGCCATACTCTGGCTGCCTCTTTGCCTTCCTAGGGGCATTTTCTTTAACTTCCAGAATAGTGATTTTAAAAGTAAAAATAAAAATAAACCTTACTTACAAGCATAACAGATTGTATTTAACTTTATCACATATGATAGAGATATATATGCTGTAAAATGAGGGAAAGGAACTTTCTAATAAACCAATGATTTGTGGAAACTTAGCAGAGTCTGTCGTAATTGTTGCCCCAT